ACTCGGCTGGGAGGCCAGAAGCCGAGGGAGAAGACCAGTAGCTGGCCATAGTCTTGTGGGGGCCTCACTGGGCCCTCCTTGCCCGCTGCTCCCGGAACCTTGTGCCTATGGATTAATCATTGCTGCAAAATCTCACGTCCAGGAAGAATTAAACCCATCGCCTTGGGGGCAAGACTAGCCTGGCTTTTGCATCTTTATAGCCTTTCTCCGCAGGTGCAGCCACCACCTCCAAAGTGACTGCCGGTCGGTCCAAGCGCTCTAACAGGCTCTTCCCCGAGCCTACCTGGGCTCGAGGGGTCCCACACCTGGTCCGGGGCGTAGCCCATGTGAGGCCTGCAAGCTCCGGGCGCCTGGCCTACCTAACTCAGCCCCGCAGTCTCTGCAGAACCCCCTGCAGCCCCGTGGCCCAGTTTCTCCATTTGCTCACAATGGCCAACGGCGTGAGGCACTTGAGCGGAATGCGGACGGTGCCTCCGACAGCTTTCCCGCAGTGCATGATCTCAGGAGGGGCCCCAGAGACGGAAGTTTACGACGCCCAGAGCGCTCCTTCTGGACGTGCCCTGGACTCGACTTGGGACTGAGTCTGTGCCGCCTAGGCTGGCAGGGACTCGGCCAGATGCACTAGCGGCAAGGCTGGGCTGACACCGCCTGGGACTCGCTCGCCGTACCTCCAAGGGGCCCAGGTCATGAGGGGGCGGCTGGGGAGACGCCCGCCCGGTGCCCGCCCTGGGCCCGGCGGGTGCCCCCTGCCCGCCGCCTGACGCAATCCGAGGCGCCCTTGCTGCATGCCGGCGCTGGAGAAACCTCCCCTGCCGTTGCATCACTCCTGCCAGGTTTGCCACAGAGGTGGAGCTGAACCAATCAGCGGGCGCGCTGGGCCCGCGGCGCGGTTAAGTGAGAAGCAGAATCCGAAGTTGATTGGCCAAAAGGGGATTTGCCCCACCCCAATCACCGCGGCAGCTGGCCGCGGTGGGCGTGGTCTCCCGGCAAGAAGGTTTAAAGGGCGCCTCCATGGGGGGCGCTCAGCTGGAGCTACCGAGCGGTGCCAGGCCAGGTGTGTGCGTCCGTCGGTCTTTCCGTGCCCACGCCGGAGACCAGCCCCGGAGGCCGCCTGGGCCTATCCCTGTGCCAGGCACCATGAAGCAGGAGTCTGCAGCCCCGAACACCCCGCCCACCTCGCAGTCCCCTACGCCGTCCGCTCAGTTCCCCCGAAACGACGGCGACCCTCAAGCGCTGTGGATTTTCGGGTACGGCTCCCTGGTGTGGAGGCCCGACTTCGCCTACAGCGACAGCCGTGTGGGCTTCGTGCGCGGCTACAGCCGCCGTTTCTGGCAGGGAGACACCTTCCATCGGGGCAGCGACAAGATGGTGAGCATCCAACCGTGCCCAGGGGAGTGAGGTGTCTATTTCAAAATATTTCTTCCCTCCCTAGCCTGGCCGTGTGGTGACGCTCCTTGAAGATCATGAGGTAAGTGCCCGAATCATGAAGGGGAACCCTGGGACTGACCCCGGGTGTCCCTATTTCTTCCCAGGGCTGCACTTGGGGCGTGGCATACCAAGTGCAAGGGGAGCAGGTAAGCAAGGCCCTGAAGTACCTGAATGTGCGAGAGGCAGTGCTTGGTGGCTACGATACCAAGGAGGTCACCTTCTATCCCCAAGATGCTCCTGACCAACCACTGAAGGCATTGGCCTATGTGGCCACCCCACAGAACCCTGGTTACCTGGGCCCTGCGCCTGAAGAGGCCATTGCCACGCAGATCCTGGCCTGCCGGGGCTTCTCCGGCCACAACCTTGAATACTTGCTGCGTCTGGCAGACTTCATGCAGCTCTGTGGGCCTCAGGCGCAGGACGAGCACCTGGCAGCCATCGTGGACGCTGTGGGCACCATGTTGCCCTGCTTCTGCCCCACCGAGCAGGCTCTGGCGCTGGTGTGAGGGGCTGAGCCCCTGCGGGGAGTGCTCATGTGGACATCAGGGCCAGACACCCACTCCAGTGCACAAGACAGACTTGCGACCGCTTGAGCCCACTGAGCAGATATGGTGGGTGGCTGGAGGCTTCTCTTTCTCAGTCCCTGCCTGTCTGCCAGCCTGCAGCTCTCCTGCTTGACACTGACTTACTACTTGAAACTTTATTTATTGCACCATGTTGGTGTGGTGGGCAGGTGGAGGGCCTGCCCTGGACACAGGGGCCCTGCTGAGCAGTGGCCCCATCCTGGAACTTGACCAGATTCCCCCCAGTGCTGCTGCTAACCCCACACCACCCAGGCCTCCACCTCCCCAGGGAGTCTCCAAGAGCCTCGATCCTCTGCTCACTCAGCCCAGCCATCCATAGCCCTGGGAATTCCACCTGCCAAGGATCCCAGCAGGCTGGATGAGGGATAGTAGGGCATGAGGAGAAGGAGCCCTGTAAGGACTGAGGCCCCGGCCAGCCCTTCTCCTCCACCAGTTCCCCAGAGCAGAGCTGGAGCTGATGCCTGGACACAGCTGCTGAGCCTGGCCTGGGCCTCTTACCCACTTGGTTGTTTTCTTGTCCCTCTGTCTGTCTGTCTATCTACTTGTCTGTCTGGGCCACTCCTGCCTGTGTGTTGGTCTATTCCTGGGAAGCTCATCACTACAGGCCCTGGCAACCTTCCCAGTCTGTCCCATACTGTTACCCATAAAACTATCTCTTTATCTGTGCTGTGCCGGAATGTGGTTCTTTCTCA